ATCTTTCTGCACTGTTGTGATTCCCTTGTAGAATCCTGAACACATAGTAAGTAATAGTTAGTGTTATTAATAATAATGGATTGGCTGATGGATACATAGGAAAAAGTCCAAACAGGGATCTAGATGTGAGACAAACGTAGAAATACAGGTGAGTCTACAGCTTTTTGCACCTTACATACAATTCTTCAGTGCTTCCATAATCCAATAATTCCTTTACCCCAAAAATATTCACTAAGAATTTCCCATGCTCAAGACACTGTGCTGGCATCCAAGGGCACGGAGATGGGAAGTGAACAGAAGCTGGGGTCTCTAGCAGCATTTCTCTCTCACAGATATCATAAACTTCCATGATGTCCCTCAATTCAAACTTTTTAGTAGTAAGTCTTAGAAGGCTTAAGTGGTAGAAGTTGCACCATTGGAGCCCCTCATCCCCAAAACTGACCATGTATCTACTTCTCCCAACTAGCCTGTGGAGCTGTTAAATGAAAAAATAATAGTAATTCAAAATAAGTTAATAGGTTAATAGCCAAATATCTACCAGCACAAGAAAAAGGTTAGTCTAAAAGAAACCTCTTCCAGGAACTATATTCTGGCCAAATAAATAGAATCTCTAGTTCCAACTTTGACATATGTTTGTAAGTGACCACATAGATAGCATTCTTCAGTATGAGCTGACTGTTGCCCTCTATTAGTATTGGCAAGTGACATATATTAAGGATGAACTCAGCCAACACCTCTGTCTTTTGGGACCCTCACAGCACAAATACATACACATACACACACATTCTCTTAATTAAATGGGACTGGGACTTAAACAGCGTCACCTACTGTAGTGACAAACAGGTTCATGAGCAAGTGGGGGAAGTAAATAAACCAAACAGTTTGCAGAGGGAGAGGTCAAGCTGGGCTGAGCTGGGCTGGGACCAGAGTGATTCAGGCTTTGCCACAGAATGGGTGTCTCCTGGGATGGCCTGGTAGGATAATTAAAACCCCTATAAATAGGATGAGTTTTTAGGTCCCCAGTATCCTCTCTGACTCCTGAATCTTCTGCTCCTTCCTCCTCAAGCAGGTAAGACATGCATAGGGGAGCATTGGTAGTATAACGGCAGGAGAAATCTTGTTTCTTCTTTTAGGTTCACCCGTACTTGTCAAAATGGCTCAACTCCTGAATAGCATACTCAGTGTGATTGACGTATTCCACAAATATGCCAAAGGGAATGGGGACTGTGCCTTACTATGCAAGGAAGAGTTGAAACAACTGCTCTTGGCTGAGTTTGGAGACATCCTCCAGGTAAGATACACAGACACACAGCCCCATGAGATCTGATTTTGCTCTTTGTTTTATCTCCTAACAGAGACCAAATGACCCAGAGACTGTGGAAACCATCTTGAACCTCTTAGATCAAGACCGAGATGGACATATTGATTTTCATGAGTACCTCTTGTTGGTGTTCCAGTTGGTCCAAGCCTGCTATCATAAGCTAGACAATAAGTCACATGGAGGCAGGACCTCACAGCAAGAAAGGGGGCAGGAAGGAGCACAAGACTGTAAGTTCCCAGGAAACACAGGCAGACAACACAGACAGAGGCACGAGGAAGAAAGGCAGAACTCCCACCACAGTCAGCCTGAGAGACAAGACGGAGATTCCCACCATGGTCAGCCTGAGAGACAAGACAGAGATTCCCACCATGGTCAGTCTGAGAAACAAGACAGAGATTCCCACCACAGTCAGCCTGAGAGACAAGACAGAGATTCTCACCACAATCAGTCTGAGAGACAAGACAAGGATTTCAGCTTTGATCAGTCAGAGAGACAAAGTCAAGACTCCAGCTCTGGTAAAAAAGTGAGTCACAAATCTACCAGTGGCCAGGCTAAATGGCAGGGACATATCTTTGCCTTAAATCGGTGTGAAAAACCAATTCAGGATTCTCATTATGGTCAGTCTGAAAGACATACACAACAATCTGAAACACTTGGACAAGCCTCTCACTTTAACCAGACAAATCAACAGAAATCAGGCTCTTATTGTGGACAGTCTGAGAGGCTAGGTCAGGAATTAGGCTGTGGTCAGACAGACAGACAAGGCCAGAGTTCCCACTACGGTCAGACGGACAGACAAGACCAGAGTTATCATTATGGTCAGACAGACAGACAAGGCCAGAGTTCCCACTACAGTCAGACGGACAGACAAGGCCAGAGTTCCCACTACAGTCAGCCAGACAGACAAGGTCAGAGTTCCCACTATGGTCAAATGGACAGAAAAGGCCAGTGTTATCATTATGATCAGACAAACAGACAAGGCCAGGGTTCCCACTACAGTCAACCAAACAGACAAGGTCAGAGTTCCCACTATGGTCAGCCAGACACACAAGATCAGAGTTCTCACTATGGTCAGACAGACAGACAAGACCAAAGTTCTCACTATGGTCAGACAGAGAGACAAGGCCAGAGTTCCCACTACAGTCAGATGGACCGACAAGGCCAGGGTTCTCACTACGGTCAGACAGACAGACAAGGCCAGAGTTCCCACTATGGTCAGCCAGACAGACAAGGCCAGAATTCCCACTATGGTCAGACAGACAGACAAGGCCAGAGTTCCCACTATGGTCAGACAGACAGACAAGGCCAGAGTTCCCACTACAGTCAGCCAGACAAACAAGGCCAGAGTTCCCACTATGGTAAGATAGACAGACAAGACCAGAGTTATCATTATGGTCAGCCAGACGGACAAGGCCAAAGTTCCCACTATGGTCAGACAGACAGACAAGGCCAGAGTTTCCACTATGGTCAGCCAGACAGACAAGGCCAGAGTTCCCACTACAGTCAGATGGACAGACAAGGCCAGAGTTCCCACTATGGTCAGACAGACAGACAAGGCCAGAGTTCCCACTACGGTCAGACAGACAGACAAGGCCAGAGCTATCATTATGGTCAGACAGACAGACAAGGCCAGAGTTCCCACTATATTCAATCACAGACTGGGGAAATACAAGGGCAAAATAAGTACTTCCAAGGGACTGAAGGAACAAGAAAAGCCTCTTATGTTGAACAATCAGGAAGATCAGGGAGGCTAAGTCAACAGACTCCAGGACAGGAAGGGTACCAAAACCAGGGACAGGGATTCCAGTCTAGGGACTCACAGCAGAACGGCCACCAGGTATGGGAGCCTGAAGAGGATAGCCAACATCACCAACACAAACTCTTAGCACAAATCCAACAAGAAAGACCACTTTGTCACAAAGGGAGAGACTGGCAATCATGCAGTAGTGAGCAGGGCCACAGACAGGCCCAGACCAGGCAGAGTCATGGTGAGGGGCTGAGCCACTGGGCAGAGGAAGAGCAGGGCCATCAAACTTGGGATAGACACAGCCATGAGAGTCAGGAAGGTCCATGTGGGACACAGGACAGGCGAACCCATAAAGATGAGCAGAACCATCAGAGACGAGACAGACAAACCCATGAACATGAGCAGAGCCATCAGAGACGAGACAGGCAAACCCATGAAGACAAGCAGAACCGTCAGAGACGAGACAGGCAAACCCATGAAGACGAGCAGAACCATCAGAGATGAGACAGGCAAACTCATGAAGAGGATCAAAACCATCAGCAACAACATAATAGACAAAACTATGAGGAGAAAGAGAGGTATCAAGGATCTCAGAATCAAAAATCCCAAGTGACCCACAGAAGCTGTCCTAACAGAGAAAAATTCCACATGAAAGAGGATGACCAGAGCCAAGGCTCACAGAAAAGACACACTGAACCATCCTTCTATCCAACCCAGAGCAGTGGGAGGCCCCAAACCAGAGAACAGCGTGGTCACCCTGCCAAGGGAGCTACTGTTCCCAACCCCCCCTATGACTATGTGCAAGAGCAGAAATCCTACCCATACTAGGCTATGTGAGCACCAGAGGTAAAGCAACACAAAGCCAAAAAAGAAACCTATATGTCGAGTTCACCTTTAATTCGATTTAAGAGATTGAGAATGTATTTCTTCCCTCTATCCTCTGCTGTATCTCCCTGCAAGGATGTTTTTGAGTACTAGCATTCACGTAAGGGCTTTTGGTTCTTTGAGCAGCAATTCTAGGGTTTTCTGATTCAGTGAAATCTAGGTGGTAAATTGGGTGAAATAATCATATCTTAATGTTGATCAGTTTGGGTATTTAAATCATTTCCTGCTTTGCCCTCTGTGTAGATGAGACCTGGTTGAATCATTGAAAGGTAGAACACTTCTCCCTAAAGTTCAGAAACAGAAAAGATATTCTGAAGATTTACATTACATCCAAGGATTATACTACATCTCCACTCCTCAAGGAACCCTAGATTTGGTGAGCTTTGGCTCCTGTGGATAAAACATCAGGAATTTCAAGCCTCATAGTCTAGACTAGAATGAAACTCAGTTCAAGGCTGCTACAAGAGCCGAGAACATAGAGTGCATCTCTGATGTTTACTACATCTCCCATGCCAGGCTCTTATTCCACACCAGAGGGACTGTCCATTAGTGCCTATCACTAGAGCTGAATGGACCCATTCCAATTCAATACCTTTCTAGTTTCTGATTATATAAAATAAAGAGAAAGTATATGTCATATGTTTGCAAATTCCAGGGGATCAAGACTATTGATTCATAGCTCCTAAGACCTGAAAACTCTTCTCAAGAAAATCTATGTGCAGATTATGAATTGTATTAAAATATCTAATAAATAATTGATGAGCAATAACTGTCATGACTCCTTTCTTCACTGTGGGGTT